GGCGGTGGCGGACAGGTGGGCGTGGATTGGCTAGGGCAGCCGGTCCGTGCAAGGCGGGGGCGGGGCCTCGGCGGCTGGTTGCGCGTGTCCGACGCTGGCTCCGCTCTATCCGGCTTTGCTAGGGGAGGTGAGTCCGGCCGCGGCGGAACCGGCGGCTGAGGAGGCGGCGGCTGAGGAGAAGGCGGCCGCGGCGGCTGAGGAGAAAGCGGCCGCGGGGACGGAAGCCGGGTGGGGGGGAGGGGGGGAGACGGAGCAGCCTTGAGCCCTGCGGGGCCGTTGCGCGGGGGACCCACCCGCTCTCCCCCCCAACCCTCCTCAGCAGAAGCAGCCGGCGGCGGGGGCAGGAGTCAGCCCGCTTCCGACCGTACCCCGCCCGCCTCCCGGGGCTCCTGTTCTTTGGCCCCGGGACCCTAACCTTCTCCCGGGGCGGTTCCCTCCGTCTGGGCGTCCGAGCGCTGCCCACATCTTTCATTCCTCCCTGCACCTCCTTCCCTTCACTTTTGCCCCGGCTCTCTTTCTCCTCTCTGTCCTGCTGTCGCCTCCTCTCCTCACTCCAGCCTCCTTCCCTGGCTTATTCTGCCCAGGAAAGTTTGGAACCCCCGCCCCCCCTCCCCAATCAGGTCAACCTGACTAGGAGTAGGGGGAGATGTAGGAAGGCCTGAGAGTTCGGGGGGGGGGAAGCTGGAAGCTGGTTTCCCAGAAAATTTCCCCCCATCTTCTCCATTTAGGGTGGTGGGAATTTTTTTTAATCCTGTTTTTGAGGAGGTGGTAGGTGTTTAGAAAAGGATGTGGGAATGGAAGGGGTAGATGAGTCAACCCTCTTTCAAGATTCCAAGGGTGGTGTGTTACCTGATCCTTTTCGTGTGTGGAGTTCAGGGGGTCGGGAGGTTTGGCCTTTATTCCCACATTCAAAGTTGGAACCTCCCCCAAATTAAGAATGGAGTTTTAGTACCCACTTGTGGCAGGAATCCTGGGGGGAAGGGGTCCTTTTTTCCTTTTTCTTTTCTTTTTTCCCTTTTTTTTCCTTTTGGCAACCCACACCCTTCCACACACGCTCACCCCAAAATTAAACACCAAGATCCTCTAACTTGTTTGGATTGACTGATGAAGACATAAAGCTCTATGTTTTTTGAGGTGGAGTGAGTGGTTTTTCTTCATTTTTAAATGGCCAAATGACAGCTTGACCCAGTTTGCTTTCCAATCAAAGGGCATTTATTTTGAATGTCTCTTTGTGGCGCAAGAGCCAACGCAAAAATGATGGCGGCTTACAATGGCGGTACATCTGCAGCAGCAGCAGGTCACCACCACCACCATCACCACCACCTTCCACACCTCCCTCCTCCTCACCTGCACCACCACCACCACCCTCAACACCATCTTCATCCGGGGTCGGCTGCCGCTGTACACCCTGTACAGCAGCACACCTCTTCGGCAGCTGCGGCAGCCGCAGCAGCGGCTGCAGCTGCAGCCATGTTAAACCCTGGGCAACAACAGCCATATTTCCCATCACCGGCACCGGGGCAGGCTCCTGGACCAGCTGCAGCAGCCCCAGCTCAGGTACAGGCTGCCGCAGCTGCTACAGTTAAGGCGCACCATCATCAGCACTCGCATCATCCACAGCAGCAGCTGGATATTGAGCCGGATAGACCTATTGGATATGGAGCCTTTGGTGTTGTCTGGTGAGTATCCAAAGAAAAACACAACCTCTCATTTTTTCCCCTTCCCCAAATATTGCTTCTTTAGGTCAGTAACAGATCCAAGAGATGGAAAGAGAGTAGCGCTCAAAAAGATGCCCAACGTCTTCCAGAATCTGGTCTCTTGCAAAAGGGTCTTCCGGGAATTGAAGATGTTGTGTTTTTTTAAGCATGATAATGTAAGTGAAATTGGTATTTGGGGGAAACTATTTCTAAATTTGACTTTTTTTTTCCTTTTCTCAGGTACTCTCTGCCCTTGACATACTCCAACCTCCACACATTGACTATTTTGAAGAAATGTATCCTAACCAGGGAATGTGAAAGAAGGGGATCGCCGAACTCTCCTTAACTTAAAACTTCAAGATATGTTGTCACAGAATTGATGCAGAGTGACCTACATAAAATTATCGTCTCTCCTCAACCACTCAGCTCAGATCATGTCAAAGTTTTTCTTTATCAGATTTTGCGAGGTAAGATTTCTTTATGAAGAAAAAGGTGCTGTATATCTGCAATTAAATCTGTTTGTTATTTCAGGTTTGAAATATCTCCATTCAGCTGGCATTTTACATCGAGACATTAAGCCAGGGAATCTCCTTGTGAACAGCAACTGTGTTCTAAAGGTAGCTTTTCAGTTTATTTAAATACCTGGGAATTGATAATGTTTTGATTGCCTTTTCTGTCTAGATTTGTGATTTTGGATTGGCCAGAGTGGAAGAATTAGATGAATCCCGTCATATGACTCAGGAAGTTGTTACTCAGTATTATCGGGCTCCAGAAATCCTGATGGGCAGCCGTCATTACAGCAATGCTATTGACATCTGGTCTGTGGGATGTATCTTTGCAGAACTACTAGGACGAAGAATATTGTTTCAGGCACAGAGTCCCATTCAGCAGGTATGATTTCAATTTAAGGCTTTAGTTGCAATTTACTATCTATCTGTATTTTATTTCCTTGTAGTTGGATTTGATCACGGATCTGTTGGGCACACCATCACTGGAAGCAATGAGGACAGCTTGTGAAGGCGCTAAGGCACATATACTCAGGGGTCCTCATAAACAGGTGAGAGGAGGGGGGAATCTTTTTCTGGTAACCTTAAATATTTGAATTTTTAATTTTTTCACAGCCATCTCTTCCTGTACTCTATACCCTGTCTAGCCAGGCTACACATGAAGCTGTTCATCTCCTTTGCAGGATGTTGGTCTTTGATCCAGTAAGTAGTGTTTTTTTTTATATATTTTTAATTGTTGATGTGCTGGTCTCTAATTTGATTTCAGTCCAAAAGAATATCCGCTAAGGATGCCTTAGCCCACCCCTACCTAGATGAAGGGCGACTACGATATCACACATGTATGTGTAAATGTTGCTTTTCCACCTCCACTGGAAGAGTTTATACCAGTGACTTTGAGCCTGTCACCAATCCCAAATTTGATGACACTTTCGAGAAGAACCTCAGTTCTGTCCGACAGGTTAAAGGTGAGTATCTGTTTTGGCCTTTGGCCAGGCAACATGGATTGTATGATGTTTGTTTTCTCCACAGAAATTATTCATCAGTTCATTTTGGAACAGCAGAAAGGAAACAGAGTGCCTCTCTGCATCAACCCTCAGTCTGCTGCTTTTAAGAGCTTTATTAGGTAACTATATGTATGTAATTCAACATTCTTGTCAACTAATTTCTCCATCTCTGTTTTCTTCCAGTTCCACTGTTGCTCAGCCATCTGAGATGCCCCCATCTCCTCTGGTGTGGGAGTGATGGTGGAAGATAATGTACTACTGAAGATGTAATGTAGCTTTCCACTGGAGTCTGGGATTTGCAATTCTGGAGGTTAATCATGCTTGTACTGTAATTTTACTAATGAAGTTTTAAATTAACAACCACTACTTGTATGATATGAATAATATTTAGAAATGTTACTAGACTTTTAATCTTGTAAAGTGGTTGTGCTTTTAGAAGAAAAATATTTTACCCAGAGTTGCACATGTTTTATGAATTTAGTGCAGCTGTTATGGCTCACCTCAGAACAAAAGAGAATTGAACCAAATTTGGGAGTTTGGGGTTTTATGTTTTGTTTTTCTTTTCTAAAATGAAGTGAGATTGTTCACACACACACACACACACACACACACACACAAACACAAAGGACAGTCATACATTTTGATATTTGAGCCATTCCTAAAGATTTGGGGTTTTCTAAAACTAAAGAATCTAGGAACCTTGCCTGCGACCAATCATGGAGCCACGTGAGCTGATCGTGGCTGCACCTGGGGGGAGGGTAGGGAGGAGGGGCATGCCACCTAATGATCAAGCCCTATAATTAGCTTCTCATTAGAGCCGTGATGGTGATGTGTGCTGTCTAAAATCCAATGTTGTGGGTAGAGAGAATGAGTTTGTGACTAGGAGAGACTAAACTTTTGTTTTCCTTACCCAGTATAAATATATATATATATATTTAATCTATTTTTATTAGAAGTTTTTCTGCTCTTTCTTACATAAAAGAACCCCAAGCATGCATCTTTCATGTGTGTAAATAATTCATTTCTGGGCTAATTTCAAAAGAATCCCAATATTGCTGTATAGAAAGAGAACTAGCTTGCACATTTTAGGTCTGTGAAATTTTGTGAGACTTTTCCTGCACTGGACAGTAAAAAAATAATAAAAGACAAAAACAAATTTAAAAAAAAATTTAAGCCACAAAAAAAGGCACATAGGGAATTATGTCAAATGTGTTTGTGTCCTTAGGCAAAGCTGTGGGAGTCTTGAAATGTCACAGTAGTAAATAACTTATTACTTTTTGACAAGTTCTTTTTTTCTGTTGGAACACTGAATTCTTCTGTGCATATGTACATATGAATACAAATCGAAGGCCTCTACCTCCTGGAGTTATACAACTTGGCTTGTTTACCTCCACATGCTGATGATGACTATTTTTTTTTTTTGAGTTCAGTGTGGAGACTTGAAACTTGAATGTCCCTTCCAACTTTTATATTAAAAATAAAAAGACAAGAAAATTGAAGATCATTTTTCACCTGTACAAGGAATACTAATGGATCGTCTTAAAATTGGTCTAGGAAAAAACCTTGGTGTGTGTTATGGACAATTAACTGTTAAAGTTATTGTAAGTTATCTGTATTTAGCAGAGTATTTTCAACTTGAGTGATCTGAGCTGAATTTGAAGACTATTAATAAGTTATGTTTGGAAGTTTTAACTTCAATGAAGTAATTATTTGCTGTGAAAGAAACAAACATTGAATTACTAAACAAAGATGGTGCAATATCTTTGTTTTTTTTTTATGAGGCTCCTGAGAATCAACCCAACTGAAGCATTTCAATTCACTTGAATGAGAAACGTGTTTAGTATCAAAAGAGCCCAAGAAGACACTGGTGTGAAAGGTACAATCTCAGAGGTTGGTCAATTACCGTGGCACACTTTCTGGTCACTTTGTACAATGTAGATTTGAAGTACAGTGGTGAAAACATTAAATGTGACATTTGAAAAAGATGTGTCATCTGTTTTATTTCAGTTTCTTTC